TTTTTTTCTTTTCTTTTAAACCCTTGTTGCTAGGACTGCAGTTAAAAAAAATTTTTTTGGATGAGCAGAGGGAGGAAAGGGGCAAGCGTGAGCGGGCAGCAGTGCACTTGGTAGCAAAGAGGGAGGTGGAGGGAAGAGAGGAGAGGGCGGGGAAAAACAACAGGAAAAAAAGAAAAATCTTAAAGGCTTCTTGTCAGCCCAGTAGAACAGTCAATACTCAAATATTTTCAGTATTCGCCTATCATGATAAAACGCCTAAAAACTTCAGTAAGCAAAAGGACAAGAAGCACTTTGGAATCTGTAGCAGCACGCAAGGGTGATGGTGGTAGAGAGTTTGGGGGATACTGATTCTTTAATCTTTGGGCTTCGGTTTTCCGTGTCTGTGAAATGGGCACTGACAACAGTGCACCCAGCCCCCCAGGAGAAAAGAGATGGACACGATTAAATATAGGAAAAATCAAATTACCGAAAAAGGTGTGGCGACCAGGACCAGAACACTTGCGAGAAAAGAAGAAGTTCTAAAGAGGACCGGGTCCAGGTTTGAAGTGTGATGAGGGCAAGGGCAGGCTCCAAGCGTGCGTAGGGTTGTGATAGTGGTCACACAAGGGCTCCCCTCAAAAGGCCGTAGAAAATAAGGGAGACCGGGATGGGAAGGTTGGCTCGCCGCCTCCCAGGCCTCCCCAGGATTCAACTGTTCCCAAGAACCGGCTCCTCACCTTATCCAACAAGCCGCTACGGCCACTTCCTGTCCCGCAGTTGGAAGCACCACCAGCCCCACTACAGCCTCCGCTACCACCGCTTCTCCCGCCCTGTACAGCTGCCGCCGCCATCTTGTCCGCCTCTGCGTCTCCCTCCCCTCCGACTTGTCTGAAGCCGATTGGCTGGAGCTGACAGCGTGACGCGCCGCGCGGAGTCAATCGGGATCCGTAGTTTGGGTCTTGCTGGCGCGAGGTAGTCAGAGGACGTGGCCGCGGGGCTTGCTGGGACTTGAGGTTAGACGTCCCGGCCGTCGGTTGCCGCCTACACTGTCTGCCGTCGCGTCGCAGTTACTAAGGCGTGGGGAAGATAGCGGCAGGCACCGCAGTGGAGCGGCTCCGAGATCCCCGGGGGGCTCGCAGGCGCGCATCCCTCCTGACTGGGACGTCGCCTCCGCAGACCCCTCGGAGGCTGAAGCGACGCCGGAGGCAGGTGCGACTGAAACTTAGTTTTCGAATTCGAGTGGCTAAGAAGGAATATAATATTTATCTTACAGGCAAAGAAACAAGTGAAGAAACAAAAAAAAAAGGAAGTTAAGGGGCCATTCCCAAAGTCAAAGATCAAGTAAGTACTCTGGAGACCTGAAGCCAGGTCACCTGCTTCCTTGCTTTCCTTGCCTGGCTCTCAGGGAGATGGCCTTCTCAGGAATCTACAAGCTGGATGATGGGAAGCCTTACCTGAACAACTGCTTCCCAGCCAGAAATCTGCTTCGCGTGCCGGAGGAAGGTCAGGTGACTTCTCAAATAGCTACCTTTTCCTCCCCTTTTCACTGTTCTAATTTTCTCAACAGGCCAAGGACACTGGTTAGTGGTTCAGAAAGGTAACCTCAAGAAGAAGCCCAAGGGTTTGGTTGGAGCACAAGCTGAACGTCGGGAAAGCCTGAAGGCGACTTCTTTTGAGTTCAAGGGGAAGAAAGAGTCTCGGCGGGAAAATCAGGTGGACCTTCCTGGACATATCCTGGACCAGGCTTTTCTGGTGAGAGTAAATGCATCCTGGAGTGGCCAGCACTTAAGAGACAACTCTTTGTATTATGTTCCAGCTGAAGCACCACTGTGTGAGGAAGCCATCAGATCTGTGCACCATTAATGTGAGTGGCCTGAAGTTCTCCAAGGTGAGGTCAGCCAGCAAAGATGTGATTGGGGTTTTTTTTTTTTTTCTGAAATGCTTTCCTACAGGCCAAGGAAAATGACTTCAAGCATTTTCATTCTGTGATTTATATCAATGCCTCAGAAAACCTGCTGCCTCTAGGTAAGCTTTTTCTTTCTTGAAAGCTCTCTTCCCTGCAGACTCTCTCTTTCTCTTCCCCATGTAGAGGCATTTCACACGTTTCCAGCCCTAAAGGAACTGGATCTCGCATTTAATGGCATCAAAACTATCTACGTGAAATATGGAGACTTTAAGTTATTAGAAGTAAGTTGGAGGTAGGGAGTTTTTGGTGCCCATACCTTCCCCATCTTTCATCTTTGCATGGCAGTTCTTGGACCTTTCCTTCAACAGCCTGACTGTGGAGGCCATCTGTGATTTGGGGATTCTGCCACACCTCCGTGTCCTGCTCCTCACAGGCAATGGCCTTACCTCCCTGCCGCCCAATTTGGCCGTCGCAGAACAGTAAGTTCTACCTCCTGGAGTCCATTCTGTGTTTGCTCATTACCCAAGATCTTTGCACTCACAGGGAGGCATCTGTAACATCGCTGACAAGCAAGAGGTACATCCTGAGGTTCCCAGCGCTGGAGACACTGATGCTGGATGACAACAGACTCTCCAACCCCAGTTGCTTTGCCAGCCTGGCTGGGCTCAGGAGGTAAAGCCATAAGCCTTTCTCTGCTGGGCCTCTATGATTCTATATTCACTTTCCTTAATTGAAGACTGAAGAAGTTAAGCTTGGATGAAAACAGGATTATCAGGATCCCATACCTACAGCAAGTTCAGCTCTATGACGAGTCAGTAGACTGGAATGGAGGCAGGGGAAGTCCCCATAAAGAGCCCCAATTCATGCTGCAGTCCAAGCCAAGGATGCTTGAGGACTCAGATGAGCAACTGGATTATACTGTACTGCCCATGAAAAAGGATGTTGACCGGACAGGTGAGTGACACCCCTTGTCCCAGAAATTCTACCCAACCTTCATTCTGTTTCTCTTCTGTTTCAGAGGTTGTGTTTTCATCTTACCCTGGATTTTCAACCTCAGAGGTAGGAACTGACTACTTTATATTTGTGTTCCTCACTTTGATTTTGACTTTTCCTTCTTTCTAAGACAACCAAGATATGTTCACTTCCTCCCATATTCGAGATCCTTCCTGTGAAGTCACTGAAGGCCAGGAACCAGACGCTGGCCCCACCCTTCCCAGAGCTGAGATACCTTAGCCTGGCCTACAACAAGGTGACTTTCTGCTCCTCTCCTGTTTACTCAGGCAACCTGAGAGTCTCTCCTGCATTCATTACAGATCGCAAAAGAGGATGCTGTCCTACCAGTAGCTCTCTTCCCATCTCTCTGCGAGTTCGTCTTTCATAACAACCCTCTGGTGGCCCATACACGAGGTATAGTGCCCGCAAACCTGCCCCCTCTCAACATAGTAATCTTATTTTCCCATCATGGCACCAGGGGTCCCTCCACTGCTGAAGAGCTTCCTCCAGGAGCGACTGGGAATCCACTTAATTCGAAGGAAGATAGTAAAGCCTAAGCATCATGTTTTGATGTCTCGGAAGGAATCATGGAAGGTAGGGCTTCCAAGGCAGGACTCCCACCCCCAAGCAAATTCATTCTGGCCCTTCTCCATGACAGGTGAAAAGCGAAATCCCAAAGGTGCCGAAGCAGCCTCTGGTGCTCCATCACCCGCGCATGACGACAACCAAGTCTCCCTCAAAGGATATGCTAGAGCCAGAGGCAGAGCTGGCTGAAGATCTGCCCACTACCAAAAGCACTTCTGTGGAGTCAGAGATGCCCACTGAGAACCTGGAAGGCCATTCCCCGTCTTGCCGGACCTTCGTGCCACTGCCTCCCATCTGCTCCAACTCCACTGTGCATAGTGAAGAGACCCTGTCCCACCTGAGTGACACAACTGTCCGCCTCAGCCCAGAGCGCCCATCAGATGAGGACTCCAAGAGCACAGAGTCCATCTTCCTGACCCAGGTACCTGTATCCAGCTGCCCCTGCCCACTTGTGACAAATGAATGCGTTTTCTTCCTGGGCACAGGTGAGTGAACTGCCTTCCTCCGTCATCCATAAGGATGATTTAGAGTTAAAGGAGAAAGACCAAAAGAAACCACCAACGGCACCCAGAGAGGTGAAAGGGACTCGGAGGAAACTCCCAACTGCCTTCCTTCCCAGCAAGTACCACGGCTATGAAGAACTGCTGACAGCCAAGCCTGATCCAGCCTTCATTGAGCCAAAGGGTATGTGAGGGCATATCCTTGCTCTAGGGCAATGCCTTGACTCAGTCTTGCCTTCTTGCCCTAGGAATCCAGAAGAATGCACAAGCCCTGCAACAAATGCTGAAGCACCCACTCCTGTGCCACTCCTCCAAGCCCAAGCTGGACACTCTTCAGAAACCCTATGTTCACAAAGAGAAACGGGTAAACATCCAGCTCACTGAATGTGTAAATGGGGATAACACCCTCCTCCATGACCTTCTGCCAGGCCCAGAGAATCCCGATTCCACCCCCAAAGAAGACTAGAGCCCAACTTCTGGATGACATCTTCATTCGCTTGCGGGATCCCCGGAACATTACAGAGGCTCCACTAGGTACGGCTCTGCCACAGCTGCCAGGATCCCAGCTTGGTGCCTCTCCTGGCTTCTTTTCCTGCAGGTGCTGTCCTGCACCAGTGGACAGAACGGCGGCTGGTGAACCACAAGCAGTACCTGGAGGCCAAGAGGCTGTTGAAGGAGTTCCAGGCACGTTACCGGCAGCTGGTGAGTGGCTCTCTGCGCACAGTGTTCGGGACTACCCCGCTCCCCATGGCCTGCCCAGCGCTGAGTGAGAGCCAGCCCAAGTTCGGCCACTTCCTCGAGTTCATGGATGAGTTCTGCCAGGAGCCCACAGCCAGTGACTCACAAGGCTAGAGCTGTGCATGGGGGCTGTGTGCACCACCCGGCCTGTGCCCCAGCTCTCCCCGAGGGCTCTGTGCCCTGGACCGCACCTCAAGGTTGACCAGCCGGCCACAGGCCTCAGAGCTCAGCTGGGCCCCACTTGCTGGCCACAAGGTGGCATCCCCTTGTCAGGATCTCCCCTCCTTGGCCCAGGCATGACCTGGTGCCTGGCCCAGCGGCAATAAAGAGTGGGTGCACAGGGCAATAGACTGGGTGCCACATGCATTCTTTCTTGGAACCCAGGCCACAGCAGCATTGTCACACTTCCCTCTAAAAATGGTTTTCCAGTTCAGATGCAACAGGGATACATTTGTTCTCTGTTGTATGAGAAACTGACACCAAGGGGATCTTAACAAATTCCTGAACAATGGCTCCAAAAAAGGGTATTTTTAAAAACCAGATCTTGTGAGTACAGCCCTAATGTGCAGGGACAGTGTCATCCTGTATATTCGTTCTTTACTCAGACTCTTTCTTGGTTCCTTCATTAGGAGCATGAATGGTTGAATGTGAACATGACAGTAAATTGGAGCAAACTGTAAACTGGACATAACTTATGCCAAAAGACGTAGTTGTACACCATGGAAACCCCATCCCTGCTCCTAATCTCTACTGCCATTCTGAATGCCAAAGCAAGACATCCAACATGGGGCATCTCCCAGAGCACATACAGCACCAAAAATCCACACACAGCCTAAGCTTAACCCATGTTTTTGTCTGAGATTGTTCACCAGAGACAAGACTCTGACTATAAACAGAACATCCACTTTCATGAGTTTCCTTTACTGTATTCTCAACTTGGGCCTTGCTTCAAGCAGGCAAACATACATTGAAGAATGCACTTTGGTACTGTTTAAATAACAACACATCAGCCCACTTGATTCCATGCCATGTCCTTGCTGACAGAAACATCCCCAACAGGGCATGCCCTGGTCCAAGTCCTCTGTCTTTGTCAAAATGCTCTTCTGATGAGTTGGAGAGGAGGCAGCCAGCAGTGGCAGTCCACAAGGATCCAGGTACCTTCTCCAATCCTAAAGCAGACAGCAGGTTGAATAAAACCAATACACAACCTATTTTCTAGGCAGGAGGGGAAAAGGCCCTTAGGACAATAATATTTGTACAAAGAGTTGAGAGTAAACAAACAGTGTATCAGGTTCAAAAAAAAAAAAACTATTCGTTGGCATTTAAATTTTTTTCCCTTGCATAGTATCTATTCTCTCACTAGGACTTTTAAGTGCTCTGCTGGAGGCTCAGCGTTGGTAATACCATGTTTGATGCAAACTTGAACCCAATGCTCTCATTGGTGGCACAGCTTTGGAGGGTGGTGGCCCCAAGAAGGGGCAATCTGCCTGCTGCTATATTAATCTGGAACCAGGGCCAACAGCTACTCTTGAACTATGGTATTTGAAGAGCGAGTTCATTGCCTGTTTTACCTTAAATGACAGGAAAGGAAGATGAACAAACCTTGCTTTGCCTTGGCTTCAAACTAGTTCTTGATTTAAGACACCAGAAAGGGAGAGAGGGAGTCTGCTTAGAGTTTGAGGTTGCCTCTCACAAGATGACAGTTAAAAGTTGCCACCTTACTTAAAAGGCATTAAGGAGGCATTTACTCACAAAGGAGAGAGAGTAAATTTTTTTCTTAAGAGGAAAAAAATACTGATAATACATAGAACAATCTGCACATCCAGTCTTGGCACTTTTTCCAATTTGACTGATCTCTAAACTGGTGACCCTTGCATATATCTTAGTCTCTTTTCTACAATCTTCTTCAGAAAGCTACAGCAGCTAACAATCATGTATAAAGATGCATTTCCTAGATCATCTTCAGAAGAAAATCTCTTCAGCACTTTCCCTAGAATCTGTCTCCTGACCACCCCGCCCCAGACCTGCTTTCTCTTTTGAGAATTCATAACCAGGTATGTTTAGATACCAGTTCAAAAGACCACTCTATGGGTTGATGAGGAAAAGGCTGCCTGAGGACAATTTAAGACCATAATGAGTTTCCAATTTTTAAAGAAAATTTGGCTAGCTGGCTTTTAATTCTTAATTAAAATCATTAAATTTAATTAAAATTATTCCAATCAAAATATATCACTTTCCAAGATTCCACATTCATATTACTTACTTATACTATGGAGACTTTCTCTACCTGAGCATGTATTCAGGGGCTATAGGTACATTTAACTCTAACTAACTGAAAAAAATCAGGAAGAAAAAACTATTAAAATAAAATAACCTCCTAAATCATTTGGGGGTATCCCCATCATTGGTGCGTGTGTCTGCGTGTGTCAAACTTTA